GACAGCGTGTCCGTTTCCTCCAGCCCCTACCTCTCCCCGCCTCTGTTCCTGCTCCCCCGCAGCACCCAGGCACCAGCCCCCCACCCTGCTTTCCACCACTTCACCCTCTATTCAGGTGACCCACCCTTATATTTGCCTCCTGTCTCTAGCCCTTTCTTCAACCCTAAACCTTCCTCCTAACCTTCAGGCTTTCCTTCCTTGTCCGCCCCAACCCCAGCTTCCTCCCCAAGGCTTGTATGTCCCAGTGTTCACCCAAGCCCTTGCCCTGCCAGTGCCCAAGCCTCACCTGCTCTTTCTCTAGGGACTTGCTGAGGTAGGAGAATGCAAAGGGGGCAGTGACAGGAGAGGGACTGAACAGAACAGACAGCAGGAGTGGCTCGGGGACGGGATAAGCCGAGAAGATAGAAATGGTGGGACTGGAGCAGGGTGGGGACTTGGGGTCCCAGAGACGGTCCCAGTTGGAGAAAGAGGTTGCCTCTTGCCTCCTGCCCTCTGCCCCTGCTCCCTGCCCCAGACTGCCAGGGGAGAACTGGTGAGAGGATGAGGGAGCCAGCACTGGGTGATAGACATGGGGTGCGATCCAGAGATCCAAGCTAGAGCAGTGGCTGGGAAGAGATGGGAGAGGAGCATGGGGGAGGGAGGGGAAGGGGGCTGGCCATGAGGAAGGATATAGGCTGAGAGGAAACCACTGGGGTCAGAGAGGAGGGGCAGCAGGTGGAGAAATGGTGGGGAAAAAAGAAATGGCAGGAAGGGTGGGGGGTGTCAAGTTGGGCAAAAATTAGGGTGAGCTAAAAATGGCATAGGGAAAGGACGTGGGAGGTAAGACCGGGGCTGGGGGTTGAGATGAGGGTATGGTGAGACAGTGATGCTAGACAGGGAGTGGGGGCTGGGGTGGGGGCAGGAGAAGAGGAGGGGTGGCATGTGGGAGGGCCTGGGAGGGGTGGGAGGACCTGCCCTATCTCCGCTCCCCTCCCTGACCTCATCCTGGTCCTCCCCTTCTCCTCCCCTGCTCGCTGCAGACTCCCTCCTCACTGTCGCTGCCGAGATCCACAGTCGGTTGTGGCTCAGCCCCTGTTGCAGGGGACAAGTGAGGGAGACTTCCCTGTCCTGCCCTGAGACGCCGCCCTCCCGGGGTTGGGGACAGAGCAGGTGCAGAGGCACTGCAGCTGCTCGGTTGCCCAGGTAAGGAACAGAGTTCTGGGGAGACCCAGAAGGCTGCTCTCATACCTACCCTTTCTCCCTGCAGCCTCCTGAATGATGCCAGCCCAGTATGCTCTAACCTCCAGCCTGGTTCTCCTGGTGCTGCTGAGCACAGCCAGAGCAGGCCCCTTCTCTTCACGGTCCAATGTGACACTGCCAGCCCCCCGGCCCCCTCCCCAGCCAGGGGGCCACACAGTGGGGGCTGGAGTGGGAAGCCCCTCTTCTCAGCTTTACGAGCACACAGTGGAAGGAGGGGAGAAGCAGGTGGTATTCACCCACCGCATTAACCTGCCCCCTTCCACTGGCTGTGGCTGTCCCCCAGGCACCGAGCCCCCAGTCCTTGCTTCAGAGGTACAGGCCCTGAGGGTCCGTCTAGAGATCCTGGAGGAGTTGGTGAAGGGGCTCAAGGAACAGTGCACTGGGGGATGTTGTCCTGCCTCTGCCCAAGCTGGCACAGGTGAGCAGGTGATCACAGAAGAGGGTGGAGAGGACTGAGACTTGCCTCTCCCCTCCTACTCCAGGTCAGACAGATGTGCGGACCCTCTGCAGTCTCCATGGTGTGTTTGATCTGAGCCGCTGCACCTGTTCCTGTGAGCCAGGCTGGGGTGGGCCCACCTGCTCAGACCCCACAGATGCTGAGATCCCTCCCTCTTCCCCACCCTCAGCCTCGGGGTCCTGCCCAGATGACTGCAATGATCAGGGTCGCTGTGTCCGTGGTCGTTGCGTGTGCTTTCCCGGCTACACTGGCCCCAGCTGTGGCTGGCCATCCTGTCCCGGGGACTGCCAAGGCCGTGGGCGCTGCGTGCAGGGCGTGTGTGTGTGCCGGGCAGGCTTCTCAGGCCCCGACTGCAGCCAGCGCTCCTGCCCTCGAGGTTGCAGCCAGAGGGGACGCTGTGAGGGTGGGCGCTGCGTGTGTGACCCAGGCTACACTGGTGACGACTGTGGCATGAGGAGCTGCCCTCGCGGTTGCAGTCAGAGGGGGCGCTGTGAGAATGGGCGCTGCGTGTGTAACCCCGGCTACACTGGCGAGGACTGTGGGGTGAGGAGCTGCCCTCGGGGCTGCAGCCAGCGGGGACGCTGCAAGGACGGGCGCTGCGTGTGTGACCCCGGCTACACTGGCGAGGACTGTGGTACGCGGAGCTGCCCCTGGGACTGTGGCGAGGGCGGGCGCTGCGTGGACGGCCGCTGCGTGTGCTGGCCCGGGTACACAGGCGAGGACTGCAGCACGCGGACATGTCCGAGGGACTGCCGGGGCCGCGGGCGCTGCGAGGACGGCGAATGCATTTGCGACACGGGCTACAGCGGGGACGACTGCGGCGTGCGCAGCTGCCCTGGCGACTGCAACCAAAGGGGCCGCTGCGAGGACGGCCGCTGCGTGTGCTGGCCGGGGTACACTGGAACCGATTGCGGCTCGCGCGCCTGCCCACGCGACTGTAGAGGTCGCGGGCGCTGCGAGAACGGCGTGTGTGTTTGCAATGCGGGCTACAGCGGCGAGGACTGCGGTGTGCGCAGCTGTCCTGGGGACTGTCGTGGCCGGGGCCGCTGTGAGAGTGGCCGCTGCATGTGTTGGCCGGGGTACACAGGCCGGGACTGCGGCACGCGCGCCTGTCCTGGCGACTGTCGCGGGCGCGGGCGCTGCGTGGATGGCCGCTGCGTGTGCAACCCGGGCTTCACCGGTGAGGACTGTGGGAGCCGTCGCTGTCCCGGGGACTGCCGTGGGCACGGCCTTTGCGAGGATGGCGTGTGCGTGTGTGACGCAGGCTACTCAGGGGAAGACTGCAGCACGCGCAGCTGCCCCGGGGGCTGCCGAGGCCGCGGCCAGTGCCTAGATGGGCGGTGTGTGTGCGAGGACGGCTACTCTGGCGAGGATTGCGGTGTGAGGCAGTGCCCGAATGACTGCAGCCAGCACGGCGTGTGCCAGGACGGTGTGTGCATCTGTTGGGAAGGCTACGTGAGTGAGGACTGCAGCATCCGCACCTGCCCCTCCAACTGCCACGGGAGGGGCCGCTGTGAGGAAGGGCGCTGCCTGTGCGACCCAGGCTACACCGGCCCTACCTGTGCCACCCGCATGTGCCCGGCTGACTGCCGGGGACGTGGGCGGTGTGTGCAAGGAGTGTGCCTGTGCCACGTGGGCTATGGCGGTGAGGACTGCGGGCAGGAAGAGCCTCCAGCCAGCGCCTGCCCTGGAGGCTGCGGGCCCCGGGAACTGTGCCGGGCAGGCCAGTGTGTGTGTGTAGAGGGCTTCCGAGGCCCTGACTGTGCCATCCAGACATGCCCAGGGGACTGCCGTGGCCGAGGAGAGTGTCACGATGGCAGCTGTGTCTGCAAAGATGGGTATGCTGGCGAAGACTGCGGAGAAGGTGAGCAGGCAGCCTTCCCCAGTGTACTCTGGACCAGCTTTCCCTAACCCATTCTCTTGGGCAGAGGTGCCAACCATTGAGGGCATGAGGATGCATCTCTTGGAGGAGACAACAGTTCGGACAGAGTGGACCCCGGCTCCTGGCCCCGTGGATGCCTATGAAATTCAGTTCATCCCCACGGTGAGAGAGATGCCAGGCTCCAGGAGGGGACTGCCCCTGAGCCACCTGGTGCTCTCTCTCACAGACAGAGGGGGCGAGCCCCCCATTCACAGCACGGGTTCCAAGCTCTGCCTCAGCCTATGACCAGAGAGGACTGGCCCCTGGACAGGAGTACCAGGTCACTGTCCGAGCCCTTCGAGGGACCAGCTGGGGCCTTCCTGCCTCCAAGACCATCACCACCAGTGAGAGCTGGGGCTGTGGGGAGGGGTGTCCTCCCACCTGAGTCCTCCTCTTTAACCTGGCTAGTGATCGATGGGCCCCAGGACCTCCGAGTGGTGGCTGTGACACCGACAACACTGGAGCTTGGCTGGCTGCGTCCCCAGGCTGAGGTGGACCGATTTGTGGTGTCCTACGTCAGTGCCGGCAACCAGAGGGTGAGGCTGGAAGTGCCCCCTGAAGCAGACGGGACGCTGCTGACTGACCTGATGCCAGGCGTAGAATATGTGGTGACTGTCACAGCGGAGCGGGGCCGGGCAGTCAGCTACCCAGCTTCTGTCAGGGCCAACACAGGTATGGCTGGCCAGAGGTTAGGGAAGGGCCCTTCTCCTCTTTTTCTCACCCTGCCCCTTCCCAGGGTCCTCACCCTTGGGCCTCTTGGGGACTACCGATGAGCCTCCTCCCTCAGGCCCCTCGACGACGCAAGGGGCCCAGGCTCCTCTCCTGCAGCAGCGCCCCCAGGAGCTGGGAGAGTTGAGGGTGCTGGGCAGAGATGAGACAGGGCGCCTCCGTGTGGTCTGGACCGCCCAGCCTGACACCTTTGCCTACTTCCAACTGCGCATGCGGGTGCCCGAGGGGCCGGGGGCACATGAGGAAGTGCTGCCAGGGGACGTCCGCCAGGCTCTGGTGCCTCCACCCCCTCCTGGAACCCCGTATGAGCTGTCACTTCATGGGGTCCCTCCTGGGGGCAAGCCCTCTGACCCCATCATCTACCAAGGCATTATGGGTACATCTTGGACTCTGCTCAGATCAATATCCACTATGCTTTGCTTTTGCCTCTCAAACTCCAGACAAGGATGAGGAGAAGCCTGGGAAGTCCTCAGGCCCACCACGCCTGGGTGAGCTGACGGTGACAGACAGGACCTCCGACTCCTTGCTCCTGCGCTGGACGGTCCCCGAGGGCGAGTTTGACTCCTTCGTGATCCAGTACAAAGACAGGGACGGGCAGCCCCAGGTGGTGCCCGTGGAAGGACCCCAGCGCTCGGCCGTCATCACCTCCCTGGATCCTGGCCGCAAGTACAAATTTGTCCTGTATGGGTTTGTTGGCAAGAAGAGGCATGGTCCGCTGGTGGCTGAAGCCAAGATCTGTGAGTGACAGCAGTAACACCCTGCCCTCTGTGTCTCTCCCTTCTCTCTACCCACTCTTCCTAGTGCCTCAGAGTGACCCAAGTCCAGGGACTCCACCCCACCTGGGAAACCTGTGGGTGACAGACCCTACCCCAGATTCACTGCACCTCTCCTGGACTGTCCCTGAGGGCCAGTTTGACACCTTCATGGTCCAGTACAGGGACAGGGATGGACGGCCCCAGGTGGTACCTGTGGAAGGGCCCGAGCGTTCATTTGTTGTCTCCTCACTGGACCCTGACCACAAGTACAGATTCACTCTGTTTGGAATTGCGAACAAGAAGCGGTATGGCCCCCTCACGGCCGATGGCACCACTGGTGAGTAGCAGCCACCTCAGCCCCCATGTGACTTCAGCACCTGGCTGGATCTCCTTGTTTACAGCTCCAGAGAGGAAAGAGGAGCCCCCCCGCCCTGAGTTCCTGGAGCAGCCCCTCCTGGGGGAACTGACAGTGACCGGCGTGACCCCAGACTCCTTGCGTCTCTCATGGACAGTGGCCCAGGGCCCCTTCGACTCATTCATGGTCCAGTACAAGGATGCACAGGGGCAGCCCCAGGCAGTGCCTGTTGCGGGGGATGAGAATGAGGTTACTGTCCCCGGCCTGGATCCCGACCGGAAGTATAAGATGAACCTCTACGGGCTTCGTGGCAGGCAGCGTGTGGGGCCCGAGTCTGTGGTGGCCAAGACTGGTGAGTCATGGCTGCCAGGCCTCCCTCCCCTGGCAGCCCTTTATGCCTCTATCTCTTCTCTCAGCTCCTCAGGAGGATGTGGACGAGACCCCCAGCCCCACAGAACTGGGCACGGAGGCCCCGGAGTCCCCCGAGGAGCCGCTCCTGGGGGAGCTGACAGTGACAGGATCCTCCCCTGATTCGCTGAGCCTCTTCTGGACCGTCCCCCAGGGCAGCTTCGACTCTTTCACCGTGCAGTACAAGGACAGGGATGGGCGGCCCCGGGCGGTGCGTGTTGGGGGCAAGGAGAGTGAGGTCACCGTGGGAGGCCTAGAGCCCGGGCACAAGTACAAGATGCACCTGTACGGCCTCCACGAGGGGCAGCGCGTGGGCCCGGTGTCCGCCGTGGGCGTGACAGGTGAGTGAGGGGCAGGGGCCTGCTTTGGTTCCTTACTAACAGCCCCCTACCATCTCTGTCCCAGCCCCACAACAAGAAGAGACCCCTCCAGCCACTGAGTCCCCGCTGGAGCCACGCCTAGGAGAGCTGACAGTGACAGATGTGACCCCCAACTCTGTGGGCCTCTCCTGGACAGTCCCCGAGGGCCAGTTTGACTCCTTCATAGTCCAGTACAAGGACAAGGACGGGCAGCCCCAGGTGGTGCCGGTGGCGGCAGACCAGCGAGAGGTCACAGTCTACAACCTGGAGCCTGAGAGAAAATATAAGATGAACATGTATGGACTACATGATGGGCAACGCATGGGCCCCCTGTCTGTGGTCATCGTGACGGGTGAGTAATGGGGGGACTCAGTCCTCATCTCTTCAACCATGTTCTTTGTCTTCCCAAATCCCAGCTCCCCTCCCACCAGCCCCAGCCACAGAGGCCTCCAAGCCTCCCCTGGAGCCACGCCTAGGGGAGCTGACAGTGACGGATATAACCCCTGACTCTGTGGGCCTCTCATGGACAGTCCCTGAGGGTGAATTCGACTCCTTTGTGGTTCAGTACAAGGACAGGGACGGGCAGCCCCAGGTGGTGCCCGTGGCTGCAGATCAGCGGGAGGTCACTATCCCTGACCTGGAACCCTCCCGCAAGTACAAGTTCCTGCTCTTTGGGATCCAGGATGGGAAACGACGCAGCCCAGTCTCTGTGGAGGCAAAGACGGGTGAGATGGGCCCCTACACAGCTGAGCCTGAGAAAAAATAAACACAAGAACCTTTCCTCTCCAGTTGCCCGAGGTGACGCCAGCCCAGGGGCCCCACCCCGCCTTGGGGAGCTGTGGGTGACAGACCCCACCCCAGACTCACTGCGCCTCTCCTGGACGGTTCCTGAGGGCCAGTTCGACTCTTTTGTGGTCCAGTTCAAGGACAAAGACGGGCCCCAGGTGGTGCCCGTGGAGGGCCATGAGCGCTCTGTCACTGTCACCCCTCTGGATGCCGGCCGCAAGTACAGATTCCTCCTCTATGGCCTCCTGGGCAAGAAGCGCCATGGCCCTCTCACTGCCGACGGCACCACGGGTGAGGGGCATTCCCTGCAGGTCCCTGCTCTGTCAGCCGTTTCCTCTCCGTGTCTCCATCTCAGAAGCCCGGAGTGCTATGGATGATACTGGAACAAAGCGTCCCCCAAAACCCCGTCTGGGGGAGGAGCTGCAGGTGACCACCGTGACCCAGAACTCCGTGGGCCTCTCCTGGACAGTCCCTGAGGGCCAGTTTGACTCCTTTGTGGTCCAGTACAAAGACAGGGACGGGCAGCCCCAGGTGGTGCCCGTGGAGGGCAGCCTCAGGGAGGTCAGCGTGCCGGGCCTGGACCCTGCCCACAGGTACAAGCTGCTGCTCTACGGGCTGCACCACGGCAAGCGTGTGGGCCCCATCTCGGCCGTCGCCATTACTGGTGAGTGTGCGGCAGCTGGAACACCTGTGCCTGCCATCTGTCTCTACCTGTCTCTGTGAACCAGCCGGCAGGGAAGAAACGGAAACTGAGACCACGGCCCCGACCCCTCCAGCGCCTGAGCCCCACCTCGGGGAGTTGACAGTGGAGGAGGCCACGTCACACACCCTGCATCTCTCCTGGATGGTGACTGAGGGAGAATTTGACTCCTTCGAAATCCAGTACACAGATAGAGACGGGCAACTCCAAATGGTCCGCATAGGAGGTGACCGGAATGACATCACCCTCTCTGGCCTGGAATCCGACCACAGATACCTGGTGACCCTGTATGGTTTCAGTGATGGGAAGCATGTAGGTCCTGTCCATGTCGAGGCCCTGACAGGTGAGAACTCTGCCCACTATGCCTCCTTTCAGCCTCAGTCCTCTCTTTCCATGTCTCTGTCCAGTCCCGGAGGAGGAGAAGCCTTCAGAACCTCCCACCGCAACCCCCGAGCCCCCCATCAAGCCTCGCCTGGGGGAGCTGACCGTGACAGATGCCACCCCTGACTCCCTCAGCCTGTCCTGGACAGTTCCCGAGGGACAGTTTGACCACTTCCTGGTCCAGTACAGGAATGGAGATGGGCAGCCCAAGGCAGTGAGGGTGCCAGGGCACGAGGAAGGGGTCACCATCTCGGGCCTGGAGCCAGACCATAAATACAAGATGAACCTGTACGGCTTCCACGGTGGCCAGCGCATGGGCCCTGTGTCTGTCGTCGGGGTGACAGGTGAGTGGATGATGGGAGCCCCAGGGTGGGAGCATCCCCCTCACTCTCTCTTCCTCCTTCTCAGCTGCAGAGGAAGAGACCCCCAGCCCCACAGAACCCAGCATGGAGGCCCCGGAGCCCGCTGAGGAGCCGCTCCTGGGGGAGCTAACAGTGACAGGATCCTCCCCTGACTCGCTGAGCCTCTCCTGGACCGTCCCCCAGGGCCGCTTCGACTCCTTCACCGTGCAGTACAAGGACAGGGACGGGCGGCCCCAGGTGGTGCGTGTTGGGGGCGAGGAGAGTGAAGTCACCGTGGGGGGCCTGGAGCCTGGGCGCAAGTACAAGATGCACCTGTACGGCCTCCACGAGGGGCGGCGCGTGGGCCCAGTGTCTGCTGTGGGCGTCACGGGTGAGTGTGCACTGCAGAGCCCTCTGGGTTGGAGAGAAAAGATTCTGTTTCTATCTCTTCCTAGCCCCCGAAGAGGAGTCCCCTGATGCTCCTCTTGCAAAGCTGCGCCTAGGGCAGATGACAGTGAGAGACATCACCTCCGACTCCCTCAGCCTCTCCTGGACAGTCCCCGAGGGCCAGTTTGACCATTTCTTGGTCCAGTTTAAGAATGGGGACGGGCAGCCCAAGGCGGTGCGGGTGCCGGGACACGAGGATGGGGTCACCATCTCGGGCCTGGAGCCAGACCACAAGTACAAGATGAACCTGTACGGCTTCCACGGTGGCCAGCGCGTGGGCCCCGTGTCTGCTGTTGGTTTAACTGGTGAGTGTGCAGTAGGGCACTGGGCCCTGCCCGGCATGCCCACCCATTCTATTTTCTGATGCAGCCCCAGGAAAGGATGAAGAAATGGCCCCAGCCTCGACAGAACCTCCCACCCCTGAACCCCCCATCAAGCCTCGCCTGGAGGAGCTGACCGTGACAGATGCGACCCCTGACTCCCTCAGCCTGTCCTGGACGGTTCCCGAGGGACAGTTTGACCACTTCCTGGTCCAGTACAAGAATGGGGATGGGCAGCCCAAGGCAACACGGGTGCCAGGACATGAGGACAGGGTCACCATCTCCGGCCTGGAGCCAGACAACAAGTACAAGATGAACCTGTACGGCTTCCACGGTGGCCAGCGTGTGGGCCCCGTGTCTGCCATCGGGGTGACAGGTGAGTGGACGATGGGAGCCCCAGGGTGGGAGCCTGCCATCCTCTCTGTGTCCCTTTTTCTCAGCTGCAGAGGAAGAGACCCCCAGCCCCACAGAACCCAGCATGGAGGCCCCGGAGCCCCCTGAGGAGCCGCTCCTGGGGGAGCTAACAGTGACAGGATCCTCCCCTGACTCGCTGAGCCTCTCCTGGACCGTCCCCCAGGGCCGCTTCGACTCCTTCACCGTGCAGTACAAGGACAGGGACGGGCGGCCCCAGGTGGTGCGTGTTGGGGGCGAGGAGAGCGAGGTCACCGTGGGGGGCCTGGAGCCTGGGCGCAAATACAAGATGCACCTGTATGGCCTCCACGAGGGGCGGCGCGTGGGCCCGGTGTCCACCGTGGGCGTGACTGGTGAGTAGTGCTTGGAGTCTCGGGGTAACCACTAAACTCTGTATCCCCCTATATTACCTTTCAGCCCCACAAGAGGATGTGGACGAGACCCCCAGCCCTACAGAACCAGGCACAGAGGCCCCAGGGCCCCCCGAGGAGCCTCTCCTGGGGGAGCTGACAGTGACAGGATCCTCCCCTGACTCGCTGAGCCTTTCCTGGACCGTCCCCCAGGGCCGCTTTGACTCCTTCACCGTGCAGTACAAGGACAGGGACGGGCGGCCCCAGGCGGTGCGTGTTGGGGGCCAGGAGAGCAAGGTCACTGTGAGGGGCCTGGAGCCTGGGCGCAAGTACAAGATGCACCTGTACGGCCTCCACGAGGGGCGGCGCCTGGGCCCGGTGTCTGCCGTGGGCGTCACAGGTGAGTGAGTGTGGGTGGGGCAGGGTTGGAAGCACTGTCCCCACACGTGTCTGTCCAACTCCAGAGGATGAAGCCGAGACCACCCAAGCAGTGCCTACCATGACCCCTGAGCCCCCCATCAAGCCTCGCCTGGGGGAGCTGACCATGACAGATGCCACCCCTGACTCCCTCAGCCTGTCCTGGACGGTTCCCGAGGGCCAGTTTGACCACTTCCTGGTCCAGTACAGGAATGGGGATGGGCAGCCCAAGGCGGTGCGGGTGCCGGGGCACGAGGACGGGGTCACCATCTCAGGCCTGGAGCCAGACCATAAATACAAGATGAACCTGTACGGCTTCCACGGTGGCCAGCGCGTGGGCCCCATCTCTGTCATTGGGGTGACGGGTGAGTGGATGATGGCAGCCCCAGGGTGGGAGCCTGGCATCCTCTCTATATCTCCTTTTCTCAGCTGCAGAGGAAGAGACCCCCAGCCCCACGGAACTCAGCACTGAGGCCCCGGAGCCCCCTGAGGAGCCGCTCCTGGGGGAGCTGACAGTGACAGGATCCTCCCCTGACTCGCTGAGCCTCTCCTGGACCATCCCCCAGGGCCACTTCGACTCCTTCACCGTGCAGTACAAGGACAGGGACGGGCGGCCCCAGGTGATGCGTGTCAGGGGCGAGGAGAGCGAGGTCACCGTGGGGGGCCTGGAGCCCGGGCGCAAATACAAGATGCACCTGTACGGCCTCCACGAGGGGCGGCGTGTGGGCCCGGTGTCCACCGTGGGTGTGACAGGTGAGTGTTTGTGAGTGAGGAAGATGGCCCTAGGACCTCACTCTCCCCACACGTGTCTGTCCAGCTCCAGAGGATGAAGCAGAGACCACCCAAGCAGTGCCCACCACAACCCCTGAGCCCCCCAACAAGCCTCGCCTCGGGGAGCTGACCGTGACAGATGCCACCCCTGACTCCCTCAGCCTGTCCTGGATGGTCCCCGAGGGCCAGTTTGACCACTTCCTGGTCCAGTACAGGAATGGGGATGGGCAGCCCAAGGTGGTGCGGGTGCCGGGGCACGAGGACGGGGTCACCATCTCAGGCCTGGAGCCAGACCACAAGTACAAGATGAACCTGTACGGCTTCCACGGTGGCCAGCGCGTGGGCCCCATCTCTGTCATTGGGGTGACAGGTGAGTGTACGATGGGAGCCCCAGAGTGGGGCGCTGCCTCACCTTCTCTGTCCCCTCTTCTCAGCTGCAGAGGAAGAAACTCCCGCCCCCACAGAACCCAGCACGGAGGCCCCGGAGCCCCCTGAGGAGCCGCTCCTGGGGGAGCTGACAGTGACAGGATCCTCCCCTGACTCGCTGAGCCTCTCCTGGACCATCCCCCAGGGCCGCTTCGACTCCTTCACTGTGCAGTACAAGGACAGGGACGGGCGGCCCCAGGTGGTGCGTGTCAGGGGCGAGGAGAGCGAGGTCACCGTGGGGGGCCTGGAGCCCGGGTGCAAATACAAGATGCACCTGTACGGCCTCCACGAGGGGCAGCGCGTGGGCCCAGTGTCCGCTGTGGGTGTGACAGGTGAGTAAGTGTGAGTGAGGCGAGGTGGGGAAGGTCCTCACTGTCCCCACACGTGTCTGTCCAGCTCCAAAGGATGAAGCCGAGACCACCCAAGCAGTGCCTACCATGACCCCTGAGCCCCCCATCAAGCCTCGCCTGGGGGAGCTGACCGTGACAGATGCCACCCCCGACTCCCTCAGCCTGTCCTGGATGGTTCCCGAGGGCCAGTTTGACCACTTCCTGGTCCAGTACAGGAATGGGGATGGGCAGCCCAAGGCGGTGCGGGTGCCGGGGCACGAGGACGGGGTCACCATCTCAGGCCTGGAGCCAGACCATAAATACAAGATGAACCTGTACGGCTTCCACGGTGGCCAGCGCGTAGGCCCTGTGTCTGCCATTGGGGTGACGGGTGAGTGAATGATGGGAGCCCCAGGGTGGGAGCCTCACTCTCTCTCCCTCCTTCTCCACTGCAGAGGAAGAGACCCCCAGCCCCACAGAACCCAGCACTGAGGCCCCGGAGGCCCCTGAGGAGCCGCTCCTGGGGGAGTTGACAGTGACAGGATCCTCCCCTGACTCGCTGAGCCTCTCCTGGACCGTCCCCCAGGGCCGCTTCGACTCCTTCACCGTGCAGTACAAGGACAGGGACGGGCAGCCCCAGGTGGTGCGTGTCAGGGGCGAGGAGAGCGAGGTCACCGTGGGGGGCCTGGAGCCCGGGCGCAAATACAAGATGCATCTGTACGGCCTCCACGAGGGGCAGCGCGTGGGCCCAGTGTCCACCGTGGGCATCACGGGTGAGTGGGGGGACAGGCCCTCGTCCCCAGGTCCTGACCCATGGGCCTGCTCTGCTCTTTTCAGCGCCCCTGCCCACACCACTGCCGGTGGAGCCCCGCCTGGGGGAGCTGGCGGTGGCGGCCGTGACCTCGGACTCAGTGGGCCTCTCATGGACGGTGGCCCAGGGCCCCTTTGACTCCTTCCTGGTACAGTACAGGGACGCGCAGGGGCAGCCCCAGGCAGTGCCTGTGAGCGGAGACCTCCGAGCGGTCGCCGTCTCGGGGCTGGACCCGGCCCGCAAGTACAAGTTCCTGCTCTTTGGACTCCAGAATGGGAAACGCCACGGCCCAGTCCCTGTGGAGGCCAGGACCGGTGAGTGAGGGCTGGAGGCCTCCCGCGGCCAGCCACTCTCCATGCACCTCACTGTCTTTTCCAGCCCCAGACACCAAACCGTCTCCCCGCCTGGGGGAGCTGACTGTGACAGATGCGACCCCTGACTCCGTGGGCCTCTCGTGGACGGTCCCTGAGGGCGAATTCGACTCCTTCGTGGTCCAGTACAAGGATAAGGATGGTCGGCTCCAGGTGGTGCCGGTGGCAGCCAACCAGCGGGAGGTCACAGTCCAGGGCCTGGAGCCCAGTAGGAAATACAGGTTCCTGCTCTATGGTCTGTCAGGCAGGAAACGACTGGGCCCCATCTCTGCTGACAGCACCACAGGTGAGTCCCAGTCCAGCCTCCACCTTTTCCAGGACTAAGAGCTTTCCCTCCTCCCTCTGCACAGCTCCCCTGGAGAAGGAGCTACCTCCCCACCTGGGGGAACTGACCGTGGCTGAGGAGACCTCCAGCTCTCTGCGCCTGTCCTGGACGGTAGCCCAGGGCCCCTTTGACTCCTTCGTGGTCCAGTACAGGGACACGGACGGGCAGCCCAGGGCAGTGCCTGTGGCCGCAGACCAGCGCACAGTCACCGTAGAGGACCTGGAGCCTGGCAAGAAATACAAGTTTCTGCTCTACGGGCTCCTTGGGGGAAAGCGCCTGGGCCCGGTCTCTGCCCTGGGAATGACAGGTGAGGCTGCTGTGCCTGGCTATAGCAAGCCACTCAGATTCTCCCCTGGGCTTCTCCCACGCAGCCCCAGAAGAGGACACACCAGCCCCAGAGTTAGCCCCAGAGGCCCCTGAGCCTCCTGAAGAGCCCCGCCTAGGAGTGCTGACCGTGACCGACACAACCCCAGACTCCATGCGCCTCTCGTGGAGCGTGGCCCAGGGCCCCTTTGATTCCTTCGTGGTCCAGTATGAGGACACGAACGGGCAGCCCCAGGCCTTGCTCGTGGACGGCGACCAGAGCAAGATCCTCATCTCAGGCCTGGAGCCCAGCACCCCCTACAGGTTCCTCCTCTATGGCCTCCATGAAGGGAAGCGCCTGGGGCCCCTCTCAGCTGAGGGCACCACAGGTACCACCAGGCGTCTCCGGCCTCTAGCCTAGCCAATCCCTTCTCCCCCACCCACTCCGTGCAGGGCTGGCTCCTGCTGGTCAGACCTCAGAGGAGTCAAGGCCCCGCCTGTCCCAGCTGTCTGTGACTGACGTGACCACCAGTTCACTGAGGCTCAACTGGGAGGCCCCACCGGGGGCCTTCGACTCCTTCCTGCTCCGCTTTGGGGTTCCATCACCAAGCACTCTGGAGCCGCATCCGCGTCCACTGCTGCAGCGCGAGCTGATGGTGCCGGGGACGCGGCACTCGGCCGTGCTCCGGGACCTGCGTTCCGGGACTCTGTACAGCCTGACACTGTATGGGCTGCGAGGACCCCACAAGGCCGACAGCATCCAGGGAACCGCCCGCACCCTCAGCCCAGGTAAGGACCCACACACACTCTGCCCCAAAGTGGCCTGCGTCATTGTTCCTTGACCCCTCTGCAGTTCTGGAGAGCCCCCGTGACCTCCAATTCAGTGAAATCAGGGAGACCTCAGCCAAGGTCAACTGGATGCCCCCACCATCCCGGGCGGACAGCTTCAAAGTCTCCTACCAGCTGGCGGACGGAGGTGGTGCCTTTGCCATGTGCTCATCGCCTCGCCCTGGGTAACCCTCGATCCCCAATGTTTTCAGGGGAGCCTCAGAGTGTGCAGGTGGATGGCCAGGCCCGGACCCAGAAACTCCAGGGGCTGATCCCAGGCGCTCGCTATGAGGTGACCGTGGTCTCGGTCCGAGGCTTTGAGGAGAGTGAGCCTCTCACAGGCTTCCTCACCACGGGTGAGATGGACTGGGACCCGGGGCAAGAGGTGGGGACCCTTCTGAGCCCCTCCCCTTCCCCCAGTTCCTGACGGTCCCACACAGTTGCGTGCACTGAACTTGACCGAGGGATTCGCCGTGCTGCACTGGAAGCCCCCCCAGAATCCTGTGGACACCTATGACGTCCAGGTCACAGCCCCTGGGGGTGAGCAGGCCTGAGGCCTCTGGAGGGGACTTGCAGGCCTTGATGCCCCTCTCTACACTCCCAGCCCCGCCTCTGCAGGCGGAGACCCCAGGCAGCGCGGTGGACTACCCCCTGCATGACCTTGTCCTCCACACCAACTACACCGCCACAGTGCGTGGCCTGCGGGGCCCCAACCTCACTTCCCCAGCCAGCATCACCTTCACCACAGGTAGGGTCTGTGGGGTGTGTGGGACAGGGAGATCCCCATCTCCTCTTCCTGCTTTCCCTCCTAGGGCTAGAGGCCCCTCGGGACTTGGAGGCCAAGGAAGTGACCCCCCGCACCGCCCTGCTCACTTGGACTGAGCCCCCAGTCCGGCCCGCAGGCTACCTGCTCAGCTTCCACACCCCTGGTGGACAGAACCAGGTGCCCCGGCCCCACTGACCCAACTCCCCTCCTCTCCCCTGACCCCCCCTTGTCTGTCCCACAGGAGATCCTGCTCCCAGGAGGGATCACATCTCACCAGCTCCTTGGCCTCTTTCCCTCCACCTCCTACAATGCACGGCTCCAGGCCATGTGGGGCCAGAGCCTCCTGCCGCCCGTGTCCACCTCTTTCACCACGGGTACCTGGACGCACGGGCCCGGGGCCGGGGGCGAAAAGGACTGGCCCCTGCTCTCCTCTCCCAGGTGGGCTGCGGATCCCCTTCCCCAGGGACTGCGGGGAGGAGATGCAGAACGGAGCCGGTGCCTCCAGGACCAGCACCATCTTCCTCAACGGCAACCGCGAGCGGCCCCTGAACGTGTTTTGCGACATGGAGACTGATGGGGGCGGCTGGCTGGTGGGTGGCATTGGGAAGCCCAGGGGTCTGTGAGAGGCTGATGGTGCCCCCACTTGCTTCCCAGGTGTTCCAGCGCCGCATGGATGGACAGACAGACTTCTGGAGGGACTGGGAGGACTATGCCCATGGTTTTGGGAACATCTCTGGAGAGTTCTGGCTGGGTCAGTGCCTCACAGGGACTGGGGAACTACGGGACCCTGATGAGGGCACGTATCCCACCCCCAGGCAATGAGGCCCTGCACAGCCTGACACAGGCAGGTGACTACTCCATGCGCGTGGACCTGCGGGCTGGGGACGAGGCTGTGTTCGCCCAGTACGACTCCTTCCACGTAGACTCGGCTGCGGAGTACTACCGCCTCCACTTGGAGGGCTACCACGGCACCGCAGGTAAGCAGAGGCTGTGAGGCTGGGAGGGTGAGGCCCTCATGGCTCCTTCCTCCACCCTGCCCAGGGGACTCCATGAGCTACCACAGCGGCAGTGTCTTCTCTGCCCGTGATCGGGACCCCAACAGCTTGCTCATCTCCTGCGCTGTCTCCTACCGAGGGGCCTGGTGGTACAGGAACTGCCACTACGCCAACCTCAACGGGCTCTACGGGAGCACAGTGGACCATCAGGTGAGGGGTGGGGAGGCGGCTCAGAGCTGGGGCTTTGACTCTCTCTTGACAACCCCTTTCCCAGGGAGTGAGCTGGTACCACTGGAAGGGCTTCGAGTTCTCGGTGCCCTTCACGGAAATGAAGCTGAGACCAAGAAACTTTCGCTCCCCAGCGGGGGGAGGCTGAGCTGCTGCCCACCTCTCTCGCACCCCAGTATGACTGCCGAGCACTGAGGGGTCGCCCCGAGAGAAGAGCCAGGGTCCTTCACCACCCAGCCGCTGGAGGAAGCCTTCTCTGCCAGCGATCTCGCAGCACTGTGTTTACAGGGGGGAGGGGAGGGGTTCGTACGGGAGCAATAAAGGAGAAACTGAGGTACCCGGCTGGCATCGGTCCTGCCCCATCACTGGCTCTGGC